GGCCTAGAGGGCAGACGTCCGGCTCTGATCAGAGTACAGCGGGCTGGGCCTGGCAGCCTGCAGGCAACCTGGACCTTGCAATAAAGCTGCATTCAACATAACTCAGACCACAGTGGGAGCCCCCGAAGGGCTTCATGTGAGTCCCGAAACCAGAGTTTAGAGGCGCGGCCTGGTTCTCGTTTATCTTTTCCAGACAGCATTTAGGCCAATAAGGTCTTTGAAAGGAGGCAGCCCCAAAGCCCTCAGGCCGACACCTGAGGGCAGGGTCTCAAACAGCTGTGCTTGAAGAACCGGCAATCTTGCTTTTCCCACACGCAGCTGCACCTCTCCTGAGCGCTGCAGCTGATGGCTGTATAGTGACCACGGACTGCGTCCTCCTCACGAAGCTGCGCAACTTCTGCTAATGCTGCAACCCTGGCAAGACGAAATCCCCCTCCCTCTGGCTAGATCAGCCCAGCCTCCCCTCAGGGACCTTCCTGCCCCTCCCTACCCCTCCCTACCCCTAGGCCGCTCCCCCCTTCCTCTGTTGGGATCCGATCCTTGTTCGCTCTTGCAATCCCGCAGCCCGGAGTTTTGCCCCGTGCATTAAAACATGTTCTCTTTCATTTGCAGATTTAATAAACAAACGTAACCATATCACATGGAGCTCCACACTGTCCTTCTGAAAGCAATTCCGCTGTTGAAAACTGAAAAATGGGTGTAATTTGCTTTCAGAAAGTAATGTTAGGGTCACGGCAATTTCTCGGGCCGTTATTTATTTTTACTTTAAAGTCTTTAGGAAAGATTTGCTTATATGCTCGGAAAACTTCCAAATGCGCGAATACCAGCAATCCCGCTCGCCTTCAACGCGTGGGGTAAGGGGGGGTGGGGAACAATTACTGAGTGACGCTAATATGGGGAAACTGAAAAGAAATGTCGATTGTTTTTATTGTAATAGAAGGAGTGAGCAAACAGAAAAACCAACCCCGGGTGATCGGAAACAGGCAGGCGGAGAATTAAAAGCGGGTTTCAGACAGCAACAGGCCCCTCCCCTGCTCTCGCAAGGAGAAAGCGGGCGACGAGCGCTCGCAGCCCGTGGGGCTGATCCCACCTCCCGCAGGGCTCCGGTCGTGTCGCTGTCGGACCGCAGAACGCCGGGACGCATTTCCGAGCTCGGGCCCGACCCAACCCGCTGCCATTCTAGCTACCTAGTGGAGCCGCGGAGAGACTCTTGAACCGTGAGGCTCCTTGATGAGAAGGTGGAGAGGCTGCCGGGCTATTCTCCGAGCATCTTCCGGCCGAGCTCTGCTCCTCTCCGTGCGCTTGCGGCTTCTCCTTGGGCTAGCGCGTCCGCAGTCCCTCCAAGTCCAGGCCGCAGGTCAGTGTGCGGGCGCCTCCTGTCCTCCTCTCAGATGTCAAACACCCATTTTCATTGTATTTAGTCACCCAGGTGGGGAGCTAGCCTGAAAGAGACAGCGGAAGGAGTTTCCTGGACTGCGCTGTCGCTCACCGACCCGCACCAATCACCATGCAGCTTGCCCTCGGACCCGCCCCTTTTAGGGCGTGTCCCCAGTGAGTGATAGACGGAGCCGCCCTGCCCTGCTCAGCCCAGCCCACGTTGCTGCTTAGATTGAAATGCAGAACTCAAGCCTCTTTCATCGGGGCACAGACTTCCTTTTACTTCTTCCTTTTGCCCTCTCGCCTCCTCCTCCTGGGAAGAAGCGGAGGCGCCGGCGGTCGGCCGGGATAGCAACAGGCCGGGCCACTGAGGCGGTGCGGAAAGTTTCTGTCTGGGAGTGCGGAACTGGGGCCGGGTTGGTGTACTGCTCGGAGCAATGGGTGAGTGGCGGCGGGGGACTCTGTCAGAGCCGGCGTCCCTGCGCGCTGTGTGTTCATTTTGCAGAGCCAGCCTTCGGGGAGGTGAACCAGCTGGGAGGAGTGTTCGTGAACGGGAGGCCGCTGCCCAACGCCATCCGGCTTCGCATCGTGGAACTGGCCCAACTGGGCATCCGACCGTGTGACATCAGCCGCCAGCTACGGGTCTCGCACGGCTGCGTCAGCAAGATCCTGGCGCGATACAACGAGACGGGCTCGATCTTGCCAGGAGCCATCGGGGGCAGCAAGCCCCGGGTCACTACCCCCACCGTGGTGAAACACATCCGGACCTACAAGCAGAGAGACCCCGGCATCTTCGCCTGGGAGATCCGGGACCGCCTGCTGGCGGACGGCGTGTGCGACAAGTACAATGTGCCCTCCGTGAGCTCCATCAGCCGCATTCTGCGCAACAAGATCGGCAACTTGGCCCAGCAGGGTCATTACGACTCATACAAGCAGCACCAGCCGACGCCGCAGCCAGCGCTGCCCTACAACCACATCTACTCGTACCCCAGCCCTATCACGGCGGCGGCCGCCAAGGTGCCCACGCCACCCGGGGTGCCTGCCATCCCCGGTTCGGTGGCCATGCCGCGCACCTGGCCCTCCTCGCACTCCGTCACCGACATCCTGGGCATCCGCTCCATCACCGACCAAGGTAGGGGCTCAGAGGCTGGGCGTGTGGATGTGTCCGGCCTGACACCCTCTCTTCTCTCCATCAGTGAGCGACAGCTCCCCCTACCACAGCCCCAAGGTGGAGGAGTGGAGCAGCCTGGGCCGCAACAACTTCCCCGCCGCCGCCCCGCACGCGGTGAACGGGTTGGAGAAGGGAGCCCTGGAGCAGGAAGCCAAGTACGGTCAGGTGAGGAGGCGAGGGTCAGGCCAGGTGGGCCGATTATTTTTCACTTCTTTTCTACTCCTCTCAGGCACCAAATGGTCTCCCAGCTGTGGGCAGTTTTGTGTCAGCATCCAGCATGGCTCCTTACCCTACCCCAGCCCAAGTGTCGCCTTACATGACCTACAGTGCTGCTCCTTCTGGTTATGTTGCTGGACATGGGTGGCAACATGCTGGGGGCACCTCATTGTCTCCCCACAACTGTGACATTCCGGCATCGCTGGCGTTCAAGGGAATGCAGGCAGCCAGAGAAGGTAGTCATTCTGTCACGGCTTCCGCGCTCTGATGGGAAATTCCGTCTCCAGCAGCTTCACCCGGGTCTCCCTGTCTCAGCACCTCCTCCCCCAATTCCCAGGTCTCACATCCCACCCCTCCTGCCCTCCAACCCTTCTGCCTTGAAAGCTGGCTGTACGGACTCACATCCTTTGTGCTAATGACACTTACATATTTCTTGCCATAACTTTTCTCTTGCAGAAAAACTGACATGACTTTAGGATTTAAAAACAAGAGCAACAATAAGCATTGAATGAGACATTTGTGTTGCCCACATACTGTCTTAACATAACAAAGAAACCTACACCCCTCAAAGGGTTTAAGGAACTTTACAAACTAGTCTTTGGTAAAACCACATGTGTATATTTATTCTAAATCAACCTGAACTTTTGAAATGTGCAATTGTTGAGATTTTGCAAAATCAATAAAGGAAAATACTTATAGAAAAAATTATGCTACACCCTCTAATCAAATATGGTAACCAAGTAAGCTTTAATTCATCATTAGGAAACAAATCAATAAGTGACTTGTTTGAGTGATCCTTTGTTTAAGACATGACCTATTTTGTTGAAAAATATATGTAGAACCCAAGCAATATCTGAATCTAGCTCTCCCTGGTGTTTTGACTTGGTTCCAAATACAATAATGTTTATATTTTCTATTAGTTTGTAAATACGGACTCTGGATGGTGCATTTGTGTCTTCATTCCATAAGATATTCCCCTCCCCTCAGCCCCACCCCCTCTCTATTTTTTTCTTTCTTTTTTGCAAAGGTGACTTTCTGGCAACGTCTTTGTCTCTGTTTGGTGGTGGGCTGCTCGGGCTCCTGGACCTGGACTTGCCCCCAAATTTTGTGTATGCAGTGAAGGCTTCAACATCTCATGAAGGACACTTTATTTCTACAGCAGAGGACACGAAAAACAGATAAAACAAGCCAGTCTCCCATTTTGTACCTAATCAAACAACACACATGCTAAGCATATAAAGACAAGAGGGTGGAAAATATCTGAACAAGAAGGCTCTAAAGGAAGTCACTTAGAAACTTAAGTTTAATGTGAAATGTTTTGCAAAGATGCTTAAAATGAACTTTGTGTTAAGAAAACCACTGTGAAACTAAATTGTCCTATTATTGTTGGCTTACCTGTGTGTTCAGCAATCTCAGCCCCAAATAATGTTGTAATTTAAAGAAAATGGAAAATTCTGCTCTAATGAATGTAACAATGGCTTGCTGTGAAGTTTACATTGTTGTACAGAAGCATGTTTCGCATGTAGGTAAACTGGTGGTGGTACTAGAAATACAATGTTATTTAATTTTAACAAATTCCCTTTATTCATTTCTGAAATTACAGGACACAGTTTAACTCATAAACCTTTCTAGACCAATTTATTTTTCACTTTAATGTTAATAACAGTTGTGGAGTATATGTGTGTGTGAGCATGTGAGTATGTGTTGTATTTTAAAACAATTGATTTTCTGGGGCAAAATTCTACAGTTTTTAATCCCTTCTGTTTAGGAAGTTCTTCCTGTTTGGCAATATAGGCTTAAAAATATGTTTTTAGGACATTGGTACAATTCAGCTGTTGGAAAATTAATATATTGAGGGTTTTTTGGTACTAATTCTGTGCAATAACTAAAAGAGCACCTCACTGGATATGGATGTTGAAGATGGATTCCCTAGGTGATTTTAATTTCTTCCGGTCTGTGCTGTGCACAGTCTACATGGCAATGCGGTTCCACCACATCGGTTTCGTGGCTTCGTTTAAAACTCAGATGGCTAGATTAGTTAGGTTTTCAAATCACTAGGATGTAAACAGTAAGCAGATTTCTGACACACAAATTATGTTAGAGTGACTGCTTTTTTCAGACAGCAGATATCTTATAGAGAGCTTTGAACTGCATTTATTTCTAAAGCAACCGAAATTCAGTGCTACAAATAGAGGATTATAACTTCAGGAGAAGAATAAGCAGAAGGAGCAGATGAACTCTCAGGGCCATAGTCTTCCTTTGATCTTGTAAAACTTCCATTGACATCTGGAGTTCCCAGTCTGGTGAGAAAATAGACTATAAACTGAATGGAACAAAGATCCAATCCAATATTTTGGTGGAGACTTCTTTAAAACCATACCATACAGGGACTCTCCTGTCATCTGAAAAACTGATGTAAGGTACAGAACTATTCTTTATCAAATGTTTTTAGGTGGCTGTTAGGGGGCTTTAAAAAATATTACTTGCTTGTGTGGAAATGCAAATAATGTTATTTTCTTTATCTAAATTAAGAAATCTCTTGTTATTGTGCTATTTATAATTTTTTTCTGGTTCTTGTATTTTAAAAAATCTAATATTAATGGTATTGAAGTTTCCTTTTCTCCCTCTAGGTCTTAACAGTGAATTCACATGGAGTAATTTTTAAAAGATATCAGATACAATTTGCTATTCAAAGAAAATTATGATTTAAAGCCACTTTTTAAAATACGAGAAGGAAAATAGGATGGATTAAAGGGTTAACTTTTAAAGATTATTATTGGTTAATGTTGACATATTTCCTCTATCTCATAGATGGTAAAAGTGTTGCTTTTAAACTGGCAAATGCACTCTTCAGAAATCCTTTTCTATCTGATCCACATGGAGAGGTTAAAGGTTCAATTTCATGACCTCTATGCAGGCAGCGCTCTCATTGGATGTAAGAATATTACCTGCAAGGATAGAATGCAGTTGTGCAACAGAGACACATTCTTATTTCTTTTTTTTCACAATTTTGTTTTGTTTTTAATGACCCTTTTATTGAATATTGGACTGAAATATAAATTTTAAAAAACACGTTGGAAAGGATGTACAACAGAAGGCTATGTATGTATATACAGTATGTCAAAAGCCTTTTATTTTTATACTTCAAATGCTCTAAATTAATAAAAAGTAATAATTACCATGTTATCTTTTACTTTTTATTTTCAAAAT